GAAAAGTAAATTTTCTCCTCCATGACAGGAGGTGGTTTTACAACTTGAAGCGAGAAGCCTACAACAGTTAGGTTCCTTTCCTCTCACACAAAATAAGAGATGGCCCACTACCTTCCTTGCTGATTATATTTCAAAGGCATGATGGCTTTCCATACCCTTGAGATAGTTTTCAATTATATAACTGGCCAGAAGCTTTAAAAAATATTTACATCTGAAAAGGGAAGAGAAATAACTTACAATGGTAAAGTTTTCTAAAGTAATTTTTTTTAATATACTTTAAGTTCTAGGGTATATGTGCACAACGTGCAGGTTTGTTACATATGTATACATGTGCCATGTTGCTGTGCTGCACCCATTAACTCGTCATTTACATTAGGTATATCCCCTAATGCTATCCCTCCCCCCTACCCCACGACAGGCCCCGGTGTGTGATGTTCCCCATCCCGTGTCCAAGTGTTCTCATTGTTCAATTCCCACCTATGAGTGAGAACATGCAGTGTTTGGTTTTCTGTCCTTCTAATAGTTTGCTCAGAATGATGGTTTCCAGCTTCATCCATGTGCCTACAAAGGACATGAACTCATTACAAGCAAATGCTCTTTAGAAAGGGAGGTCAGGGACCCATAGGCAGGAAAAAAAGCCTGCTTAAAGCTTGTAATGAAGCTAAGGAAAACTAAGCCCTTCTGGCTTACAGATTAAATGTGTTATTGCAGTTTGACACCAATGAATTCAGATTATGAGTTTCCAATCTCTCAGGGTTCCTGCATGAGAGAGTTGCTGTACATTTTACACAATCTCTTTTTGTCTACTTACTTTCTTAATACGCATCCTTGACCGCTCCTCACTAACAGTGAAAAGAACAATGCTTCCAAAACGGTCACGTCCTCGCTTTTTACACAAGTGCGCGTGCGCACTGGGCGCTAGGCCTCTGACGTCACCAAGTGCATCCGCCCCTACAAGTTAGCAACCGAAGGCGTCCTTAGCAGCAGTGGCCGCTGAGATGTACGAACTTCCGGTTCTCCGGGCAGCTGCCACTGCTGTAGCTTCTGCCACCTGCCACGACCGGGCCTCTCCCTGGCGTTTGGTCACCTCTGCTTCATTCTCCACCGCGCCTATGGTCCCTCTTGGAGCCAGCGTGGCGGGCCTGGCGGCTCCCGGGTGGTGAGAGAGCGGTCCGGGAACGATGAAGGCCTCGCAGTGCTGCTGCTGTCTCAGCCACCTCTTGGCTTCCGTCCTCCTCCTGCTGTTGCTGCCTGAACTAAGCGGGCCCCTGGCAGTCCTGCTGCAGGCAGCCGAGGCCGCGCCAGGTCTTGGGCCTCCTGACCCTAGACCACGGACATTACCGCCGCTGCCACCGGGCCCTACCCCTGCCCAGCAGCCGGGCCGTGGTCTGGCTGAAGCTGCGGGGCCGCGGGGCTCCGAGGGAGGCAATGGCAGCAACCCTGTGGCCGGGCTTGAGACGGACGATCACGGAGGGAAGGCCGGGGAAGGCTCGGTGGGTGGCGGCCTTGCTGTGAGCCCCAACCCTGGCGACAAGCCCATGACCCAGCGGGCCCTGACCGTGTTGATGGTGGTGAGCGGCGCGGTGCTGGTGTACTTCGTGGTCAGGACGGTCAGGTGAGGCAAAGCCTCGGTGGGGCACCCCCGTGATTTTTATTCATTAATTTGTTCTATTTGATAGGATGAGAAGAAGAAACCGAAAGACTAGGAGATATGGAGTTTTGGACACTAACATAGAAAATATGGAATTGACACCTTTAGAACAGGATGATGAGGATGATGACAACACGTTGTTTGATGCCAATCATCCTCGAAGGTAAGTATTCCAGTAGTTTAATTCCATGAATCCTCATACCATATTGATTCTCCACTTTTTTCAGACTGCTGTGGAATTCCTGAGAAAGAGCAACTGAGGGATAGCAACATGGATTTCACTGAGTAGGTGGCAATTGAGTTAAAGTTATTTTTTTATATTTATGGTATTTTTTTCTTTTTCTTGCAGATAAGAATGTGCCTTTTGATGAAAGAACTTTATCTTTCTACAATGAAGAGTGGAATTTCTATGTTTAAGGAATAAGAAGCCACTATATCAATGTTGGGGGGGTATTTAAGTTACATATATTTTAACAACCTTTAATTTGCTGTTGCAATAAATACCGTATCCTTTTATTATATCTTTATATGTATAGAAGTACTCTGTTAATGGGCTCAGAGATGTTGGGGATAAAGTATACTGTAATAATTTATCTGTTTGAAAATTACTATAAAACGGTGTTTTCTGATCGGTTTTTGTTTCCTGCTTACCATATGATTGTAAATTGTTTTATGTATTAATCAGTTAATGCTAATTATTTTTGCTGATGTCATATGTTAAAGAGCTATAAATTCCAACAACCAACTGGTGTGTAAAAATAATTTAAAATTTCCTTTACTGAAAGGTATTTCCCATTTTTGTGGGGAAAAGAAGCCAAATTTATTACTTTGTGTTGGGGTTTTTAAAATATTAAGAAATGTCTAAGTTATTGTTTGCAAAACAATAAATATGATTTTAAATTCTCTTAAAGTGGTCCAAATTATGTGTTTATAAAATAAACA